ATGAAGAAGACCTTATGATCATCACCCTCTTTCTGTAGATGAGGAAACTGAGGCACTGAGAAGTTAACTCACTTGCTAGCAGGTCAAACAGTTAGCAGATGGCAGTTCTCATATTTGAACGTGGCCAGTCTAAAATGTGTGTTTGAAGAGACACAGGGGGGCTCCCACCTCAATCTGCCCCCAGTACCTGTGGCTTTGGACAGGCCATGCCTTTGGGCAGCTCTGGCCTCTGCTTTCTAAGTCCCTGTCCCTTGTCTGTGTCTGGAAATGACCTGGGCTCCAGCTGAGTGCTGGTGGCATGAACCGGCCAGCCAGCTCACTGGGGAGAGCACACCCCAGAATAATTCTGCTGTCTGAAGGGAGGACTCCTGTGCTGTGGTCACGTGACTGCAAAGGCACTTGCTGAAATTGCTGTTCCTGGGACTCCTAAAGACAGTAGAGCTGCCAGATTTGTGTCCTGACCGTGTCTAGACAGAGGATGTCATGGGGGGAGGGCAAGGACGGTGCGACAACCCTGAGGGACCCCTGGTGTGGGGAGAGGCAGGGGGTGTGCAAGGAGTGTAGGTTGGAGGGAGATGACCAAGGGGCTTCTGTGAATGTGGCCAGAACCAGCAGGAAGGCAGAATCCTTCCCGCCCTTCCTTTATGATTTGCAGACCTGGACCCAGCCCAGCCTCCAGAAGAGACTTAAAGAGATTTAAGCAGCTGGCTAGCAGGACTTTGTTTTTCACAGAATAGACTCACTTTTTCATAGAACAGGGCTGGGGTAAGGCCAGGAAAATTCAACAGGCACTAAAAATATTGTCAAGCTGCTGACAGCACAGCCAGAGGCCCCAGGCCTGGGTGGCATCCAGACAGCCCTGTCCTTTCTAGACAGCCCCCTCCTCCAGGCTCAGGGACCTGTCTGGCTGTGAGCTCCCAGGAGGTCCCAGGGGTGTGACCTCCCTCCCTCCCTCCCTCCCTCTTCCCTTCACCCCAGGCCAGCCCAGGGCCAGCTATAAAGCTGGCCCAGCCTGGCTCTCAGCACACCCAGCTGCCTGAGACCCTCCTTCAACCTCCCTAGAGGACAGCCCCACTCTGCCTCCTGCTCCCCCAGGGCAGCACCATGTGGCCCCTGTGGCTCTGCTGGGCACTCTGGGTGCTGCCCCTGGCTGGCCCCGGGGCGGCCCTGACCGAGGAGCAGCTCCTGGGCAGCCTGCTGCGGCAGCTGCAGCTCAGCGAGGTGCCCGTACTGGACAGGGCCGACATGGAGAAGCTGGTCATCCCCGCCCACGTGAGGGCCCAGTATGTAGTCCTGCTGCGGCGCAGCCACGGGGACCGCTCCCGCGGAAAGAGGTTCAGCCAGAGCTTCCGAGGTGAGACCCTCCCTCCCTGCTGGCCCCGGTCCGGAGGCCCTGCTGACCCTGCTCTTGTCCCCAGAGGTGGCCGGCAGGTTCCTGGCGTCGGAGGCCAGCACACACCTGCTGGTGTTCGGCATGGAGCAGCGGCTGCCGCCCAACAGCGAGCTGGTGCAGGCCGTGCTGCGGCTCTTCCAGGAGCCGGTCCCCAAGGCCGCGCTGCACAGGCACGGGCGGCTGTCCCCGCGCAGCGCCCAGGCCCGGGTGACCGTCGAGTGGCTGCGCGTCCGCGACGACGGCTCCAACCGCACCTCCCTCATCGACTCCAGGTGGGGGTCGCGCGGGCGCGCAGGGCAGGAGTTGGGTCTCCGTGTCGTGTGTATCATGTCTCAGGCTGGTGTCCGTCCACGAGAGCGGCTGGAAGGCCTTCGACGTGACCGAGGCCGTGAACTTCTGGCAGCAGCTGAGCCGGCCCCGGCAGCCGCTGCTGCTACAGGTGTCGGTGCAGAGGGAGCATCTGGGCCCGCTGGCGTCCGGCGCCCACAAGCTGGTCCGCTTTGCCTCGCAGGGGGCGCCAGCCGGGCTTGGGGAGCCCCAGCTGGAGCTGCACACCCTGGACCTCAGGGACTATGGGTAGGTGCAGGACTGGGCAGAAGGGAGGCAAGTAATAGTAGCTGATTTATTATTTATGTTTCAGATATGTTTATTCATCTTCTCACAAATATCCAGCTTTTAGAACATAGTGAGAGCTGGATCATAAACCTCCCTCCCAGGTGCCCACTAAGCTGTGCCCCAGGCCTTCTGACTTCAGCCTCCCAGATGACCTCTGACCCTGCTCTCCTTGCCCACACAGAGCTCAGGGCGACTGTGACCCTGAAGCACCAATGACCGAGGGCACCCGCTGCTGCCGCCAGGAGATGTACATTGACCTGCAGGGGATGAAGTGGGCCAAGAACTGGGTGCTGGAGCCCCCGGGCTTCCTGGCTTACGAGTGTGTGGGCACCTGCCAGCAGCCCCCGGAGGCCCTGGCCTTCAATTGGCCATTTCTGGGGCCGCGACAGTGTATCGCCTCGGAGACTGCCTCGCTGCCCATGATCGTCAGCATCAAGGAGGGAGGCAGGACCAGGCCCCAGGTGGTCAGCCTGCCCAACATGAGGGTGCAGAAGTGCAGCTGTGCCTCGGATGGGGCGCTCGTGCCAAGGAGGCTCCAGCCATAGGCGCCTGGTGTATCCATTGAGCCCTCTAACTGAACGTGTGCATAGAGGTGGTCTTAATGTAGGTCTTAACTTTATACTTAGCAAGTTACTCCATCCCAATTTAGTGCTCCTGTGTGACCTTCGCCCTGTGTCCTTCCATTTCCTGTCTTTCCCGTCCATCACCCATCCTAAGCACTTACGTGAGTAAATAATGCAGCTCAGATGCTGAGCTCTAGTAGGAAATGCTGGCATGCTGATTACAAGATACAGCTGAGCAATGCACACATTTTCAGCTGGGAGTTTCTGTTCTCTGGCAAATTCTTCACTGAGTCTGGAACAATAATACCCTATGATTAGAACTGGGGAAACAGAACTGAATTGCTGTGTTATATGAGGAATTAAAACCTTCAAATCTCTATTTCCCCCAAATACTGACCCATTCTGGACTTTTGTAAACATACCTAGGCCCCTGTTCCCCTGAGAGGGTGCTAAGAGGAAGGATGAAGGGCTTCAGGCTGGGGGCAGTGGACAGGGAATTGGGATACCTGGATTCTGGTTCTGACAGGGCCACAAGCTAGGATCTCTAACAAACGCAGAAGGCTTTGGCTCGTCATTTCCTCTTAAAAAGGAGGAGCTGGGCTTCAGCTCTAAGAACTTCATTGCCCTGGGGATCAGACAGCCCCTACCTACCCCTGCCCACTCCTCTGGAGACTGAGCCTTGCCCGTGCATATTTAGGTCATTTCCCACACTGTCTTAGAGAACTTGTCACCAGAAACCACATGTATTTGCATGTTTTTTGTTAATTTAGCTAAAGCAATTGAATGTAGATACTCAGAAGAAATAAAAAATGATGTTTCACTCTGTGTCTGTTTTTAATTTCCAGGAGCAAT